GGGTGCCAGCACCCGGAGAGAGCTACTCTGGGGCCAGGCAAGCATCCCGCCTAGGCTCCCTAGTGCATATTAGTGAGTAACACGACTGGCGCGCGAGGTGGTCCATTTTATTTTTGGTAGCTAGACGCCAATAGGACGCACCACTTCAGCTCCAAACGGGAACTGGTGGCCCCAAGATGTTTTCTTTTCTTTTTCATTTTTTTGAGACAGGGTCTCGCTCTGTCGCCCAGGCTGGAATGCAGTGGAGAGATCTCAACTCATCGCTACCCCCTCCTTCTGGGTTCGAGTGATCCTCCCACCTCAGCCTCAGTAGCTGGGACCACAGACACGCGCCACCACGCCGGCTAATTTTTATATTTTTTGCAGAGAAAGGGTCTCGCTATGTTGCCTAGGCTGGTCTCGAACTCCTGGCCTCAAGTGATCCACCCGCCTCGGCCTCCCAAAGTGCTGGAATTACTGGCGTGAGCCACCGCGCCCGGTCTGCCCCCAAGACTTTCATTGAAAAGATGGAATGGTCGCTTCTGTGCGGATCCTCCAAACCATCGTTGGGAGAGGCCTCCTTAAAGTCTAGGAGAAAAGTTGTTTGGGACCGATATGAAAGTAAGGCAAAGCCGGATGGAAGAGAGTAGCCGAAACAAGCAAGAAAAGGAAAAGCGATCGTGATGGGTTTAGGAAAGGTGATCTGGCGTGCTAAATGGCATTTCCGGAGAAATCTGAAAACTATTGCTTTACTGAAGTATAGCAAAGAGCTGTCCGGGCTCTGGAAACTCCTTAACGGATCAAAACGGATGCAATGGGTATCCTTCTCCAAAGACACACCTCAAACGGGCCGGGAGCCGGGCAGTTAGCCACCCGCTGCCTCCCCTTCCGCAGTCCGGCTCGCAGCCGCTCAGCTACCTCTAAAGCCCGGAGCAGGAAAGTCCGCGCAGGCCTGGATGGCCCGGGTGGTAATCTAGCAGGCCTGCACACTGCGCATGCGCAGGGGGTGGACTGCCAGGTCGGCTCAGGGAGCCGTGACGAGTCCGGAAGCGCCTGCGCGCGCTCCTCCGTACGAGAACTAGTTTTGTTCCGTGCCCTCTGGACTGGAACCTTTTGGAGAGAACCCCCGGCAGGACCAACCCCGCACCCGCCAGCACCGCGGCAATGTCCAGCAATAGTTTTCCTTACAATGAGCAGTCCGGAGGAGGGGAGGCGACGGAGCTGGGTCAGGAGGCGACCTCAACCATTTCCCCCTCGGGGGCCTTCGGCCTCTTTAGCAGCGATTTGAAGAAGTGAGGAGAAAGGTTTGGGTTGCGGGGATGGGGTATGGATTTTTTTTCTTCTCTTTTGTAATAGGAATGAAGATCTAAAGCAAATGTTAGAGAGCAACAAAGATTCTGCTAAACTGGATGCTATGAAGCGGATTGTTGGGGTAGGTAAAATACTCATTTACTTCAATTTTGGTTCCCATATTGTCTGTTTTGTTTATTCTTCAGATGATTGCAAAAGGGAAAAATGCATCTGAACTGTTTCCTGCTGTTGTGAAGAATGTGGCCAGTAAAAATATTGAGGTACTGTTTTGATCTATAATTTTTATGATTCCCTGGTTATGAATAAATGATTTTTTTTTAACAGATCAAGAAGTTGGTATATGTTTACCTGGTTCGATATGCTGAAGAACAGCAGGATCTTGCACTCCTGTCCATAAGCACTTTTCAGCGAGCTCTGAAGGTAAATAATGGAGTGAGTAGGCAAATAGCTACAATTTTGGTGAATATTTTTGCACTATTTTTAGGACCCAAACCAACTAATTCGTGCAAGCGCTTTGAGAGTTCTGTCAAGTATTAGAGTGCCAATTATTGTACCTATCATGATGCTTGCTATTAAGGAAGCTTCTGCTGACTTATCACCATATGTTAGGAAGAATGCAGCCCATGCAATACAAAAATTATACAGGTAGGTGCATTGTTAACAATATACCAAAGATCAAAAATTAATATGTTATTTTTGTATTTTTTAGCCTTGATCCAGAGCAGAAGGAAATGTTAATTGAAGTAATTGAAAAACTTCTGAAAGATAAAAGCACAGTAAGTAATGTCTTTTTACGTCTTTGACATAATTTTAATAAGTTACTATTTCTTTCTTTTCTAGTTGGTAGCTGGCAGTGTTGTGATGGCTTTTGAAGAAGTATGCCCGGACAGAATAGATCTGATTCATAAAAATTACCGCAAGCTATGTAACTTACTAGTGGATGTTGAAGAGTGGGGGCAGGTTGTCATAATCCACATGCTAACTCGATATGCTCGGACACAGTTTGTCAGCCCTTGGAAAGAGGTAAGTGTTGAACAGTCTTCCACTTTCAAGTAAGTAATCTTGGGTTGGATTTCTTTCATTGTAGGGTGATGAATTAGAAGACAATGGAAAGAATTTCTACGAATCTGATGATGATCAGAAGGAAAAGACTGACAAAAAGAAGAAGCCGTATACTATGGATCCAGATCATAGACTCTTAATTAGAAATACAAAGCCTTTGCTTCAGAGCAGGAATGCTGCGGTATGTTAAAATCCTTATAAGAAATAATTCACTAGTTCTGTTATTTTTATGCTTTATCTTGTAGGTGGTTATGGCAGTTGCTCAGCTGTATTGGCACATATCACCAAAATCTGAAGCTGGCATAATTTCTAAATCACTAGTGCGTTTACTTCGTAGCAATAGGTAGGTCATGATTTTATATATATTTTTTCTTTATACCCAGTAAAAATTATCTTTTGATTTCTAGGGAGGTGCAGTATATTGTCCTACAAAATATAGCAACTATGTCAATTCAAAGAAAGGTATGTATGTTCTGAACACGTAATTTAAGAGAAATGTATTTTTGTATTTATTTTTGTAATCCAGGGGATGTTTGAACCTTATCTGAAGAGTTTCTATGTTAGGTCAACTGATCCAACTATGATCAAGACACTGAAGGTATGTATGCTTTCATTTTTCAGAGGCTTTTAAAAATGTTTACTTTCTCTTTTCTCTACTATAGCTTGAAATTTTGACAAACTTGGCAAATGAAGCCAACATATCAACTCTTCTTCGAGAATTTCAGGTTTGTGTACAGTGCTAATTATAAAAAACTTCGTGTGTAAACTAATTGAAATAATATCTTTTAGACCTATGTGAAAAGCCAGGATAAACAATTTGCAGCAGCCACTATTCAGACTATAGGCAGATGTGCAACCAACATCTTGGAAGTCACTGACACGTGCCTCAATGGCTTGGTCTGTCTGCTGTCCAACAGGGATGGTAAGTTTACAGTTTCATTTTATTTTCAGGTGTATTTAGTATGAATAATTTCTATCTTTTTCAGAAATAGTTGTTGCTGAAAGTGTGGTTGTTATAAAGAAATTACTGCAAATGCAACCTGCACAACATGGTGAAATTATTAAACATATGGCCAAACTCCTGGACAGTATCACTGTGAGTATCAATTAAGAGATGTTTGCTGAATTCTTCTAACTATGTAATCTGCTTCTCATATTAGGTTCCTGTTGCTAGAGCAAGTATTCTTTGGCTAATTGGAGAAAACTGTGAACGAGTTCCTAAAATTGCCCCTGATGTTTTGAGGAAGATGGCTAAAAGCTTCACTAGTGAAGATGATCTGGTAAAACTGCAGATATTAAATCTGGGAGCAAAATTGTATTTAACCAACTCCAAACAGGTGAGAGGCAAATGTTAGTCAACCTATCTAATTATTCTCATCTTGATCTGTTTTTTTCCAACAGACAAAATTGCTTACCCAGTACATATTAAATCTCGGCAAGTATGATCAAAACTACGACATCAGAGACCGTACAAGATTTATTAGGCAGCTTATTGTTCCGAATGTAAAGAGTGGAGCTTTAAGTAAATATGCCAAAAAAATATTCCTAGCACAAAAGCCTGCACCACTGCTTGAGTCTCCTTTTAAAGGTATTATCAGAATATAACTCCAAAATATATGTGTTTATTTTATATTTTTCCCTATTTTTAATAGATAGAGATCATTTCCAGCTTGGCACCTTATCTCATACTCTCAACATTAAAGCTACTGGGTACCTGGAATTATCTAATTGGCCAGAGGTGGCGCCCGACCCATCAGTTCGAAATGTAGAAGTAATAGAGTTGGTAAGTTGACCTTTCTGAAATTAATTTTGCCATTCATTTATATTTACTTTATTTGTTTAAACAGGCAAAAGAATGGACCCCAGCAGGAAAAGCAAAGCAAGAGAATTCTGCTAAGAAGTTTTATTCTGAATCTGAGGAAGAGGAGGACTCTTCTGATAGTAGCAGTGACAGTGGTGGGTTTTATAATTTATTGGCATATATTATTTAAATCTAAGAACATCTGGTTCTGTTTTTCAGAGAGTGAATCTGGAAGTGAAAGTGGAGAACAAGGCGAAAGTGGGGAGGAAGGAGACAGCAATGAGGACAGCAGTGAGGACTCCTCCAGTGAGCAGGACAGTGAGAGTGGACGGGAGTCAGGCCTAGAAAACAAAAGAACAGCCAAGAGGAACTCAAAAGCCAAAGGAAAAAGGTAACTTATTTTGTCAGAATTTCCTTCAAAAAGTTCATATTTCAAAATTTACTATTATGTGTAGTGATTCTGAAGATGGGGAGAAGGAAAATGAAAAATCTAAAACTTCAGATTCTTCAAATGACGAATCTAGTTCAATAGAAGACAGTTCTTCCGATTCTGAATCAGAGTCAGAACCTGAAAGTGAATCTGAATCCAGAAGAGTCACTAAGGTAAGAGATTATACATTTGTTGTAATTGAAGGGTGTGATAAATGAAATATTTGTTATTTTATAGGAGAAAGAAAAGAAAACAAAGCAAGATAGAACTCCTCTTACCAAAGATGTTTCACTTCTAGATCTGGATGATTGTAAGTATTGTAATTTAAAATATTTCTTCTGTGCACATTTACTAATTTGGGCCTTTTCTTACAGTTAACCCAGTATCCACTCCAGTTGCACTTCCCACACCAGCTCTTTCTCCAAGTTTGATGGCTGATCTTGAAGGTTTACACTTGTCAACTTCCTCTTCAGTCATCAGTGTAAGTTATTTTTAAAATCCACCAGCTCGGTTGGAAAGTATTTATTGAGATGGTCTCTTCAAAGGAAAGAAAAGCACTCCATCTAAAGTTGGGCAAAAAATGACCGCCAGTTGACACGGCTGAGTGAAGCAGGACCACAACACTCACTCCCCAAAAGCTAACAAAATGATCAAACAAGTAGCGCTAAAAAGAATGACAACCAGAAGTTCACCAGCAACAATAAAATATGGACAGGAATAGAACTTTAAACAAAGAAAATGCTAGAACTCTGAAAAATGGAACGTGTAGAAATAAACTGAATATTCTACTGCAGAATGTCATGGCTCCTAATAGCACATCCAGCCCTCAGAACAGTACTGAGAAAAGAAGATGAATCAACCAGAGTTTAAGCTTCCTCATTATGTGTCTGAATTTGGAAAGAAGTGGACAGAAGACATCAGAGGAAAATAAAGAAAACCCCTCAAGAATTACAACTCCCATATAATGCTGTGAGATCTCAACAAGTCTAGGAGCTTTTTTGGATCCTGAAATGAAGTTCATAGATGATAGAGTACATCTATAATTTTAAAGTCAACATGTTGTCCTAGTTGAATAGAAAAAATAAAAGTAATATATAATAAACTAATATTTTCAATGATATGTAACTGTTTGACCATGACTACACTAGAAGTAGTTAAATGATGCTGGCACTCGTATATAGAACTCATGAATGTGAGAACTATATGTGCAGATTGATATAGGTGTGTTATTCGGCAACGCAAATGCTACGGGTTGTGGTATTTCCATCAGTGACATAATTTTCCAAACACTGAACAGTTTTTCTGCACCAAAGTACTTGCATCCCTGGAAAATTGAGCCTGTTAAAATCTTGCCAAAGAAAAAAAAAACTTCGTATTTTATATGAAATGTTCTAGGATTGAGTAATTTTAAGCACGTTGTCCAACGTGTTTAACGTGTCTAATGAGACAGTTGAATGTTAATAGTTTCATTTTCTCATAGTAGGAAACAGAGCTTTTGTGAGGGACATGGTACAGTCTGTATCGTCAGGATCTGCCCTATTCATTACTACGAACATCTAGCATTCCTGGCCTTCACTCCTTAAAGCTAGTGGCATCTTTTACTGTCCCTCCCTCCGGTTGTGTTCTAGTTGTAAACGTCAAAGCATTATGTAGCAGTGAAAACCACAGGCTCTTGATTCAGACCACCTGTGTTCAAGTCAGAGTTCTGCGCTTTACAAATTAGAGACTTCGGGCAAGCCAGTTTACCTCCCAGTGCCTCCATTATTTTCATCTGTAAAATGATCATGCTACCTACCTCATAGGATTGTTGTTGGTATTAAATGATTAACAAACATGAAATGTTTATGACAGTACCTGATATGTACTAATAACTAAATATTTCCTGTTATCATTTTCATTACACGTACATCATTAGTGCAGCTTTATAAAGGAAATGAAGTGTGACCCAAGAAAACTGTGTTTTCTTCTTACTATTAAGGCTGTACATAGATATGCTGAAACATGAAAATTACTATGGATTCTACTTTAAAGAAAAAAGAGTGGGGATACTGCTGATTGTTGAAACCAAGGAAAGGGTGATTCAAAGTAATAGAATCAGTAGCTATAAAAATTGTGATCATGTGATTGAGTATAAATGATAAAAATAAGAAACCAAAACTAGAAGGTGGGGAAAGATGACAGGATGCATGGTAATTATTTTTTCGATGTAGGTAGGAAAACACTCCGTAATATGCAAAATTGAAACCGCTTTTGTTTTTGTTTTTAATGAAATGCAAACCTCTTAATGATTTGTATATACTCAAAGAACATCTATCTGATGTTTTGGAGGGTTTTTTATTTTTTGGTTTTAATTCCATTTCTTTTTCTTCAAAGTAAGATTATAGTCCCATTCTAAGGGATAATTTGTCTGTTTCTCTGTGTATCTGTCAGTGGTTACAGAAATGTCACGTTCACCATGGTTAACAGTTACTTTAGATGGAATGGTTTCAGAATGACTTGTTGATTGTTTTGGTTCTTTTCTGTAATGTTTAAATGTTTTATAATAATATAATGATAACTTTTTAAAACAAATTATTACTATAAAAATGAGCAAAAGGACTAGAACTGGAAAAATTAATTTATGGTATAACAAATCAGAATAGTGCTTACTCGTAGGAGAATTAGTGCTTATAAGGAAATACAAGAGTAGCTTCTGGGGTGCTGATAATGTTCTGTCTTTTGATCTGGGGGCTGTTACATGGGTGTATTCAGTTTATGAAAAATATCATTGAGCTTTGCACTTAAGATATGTGTACTTTATGTATATTCTACTTCAATAAAATATTTTTAAAAGTGGACAAATGATATAAACACATTATTCATAGAGGAGGAAATATAGATGATAATATGCGAAAAAGGTTCAGTGGTAGTAATGAAAAAATGTAGAATTAAAGAACCATCTTGCCTGTAACATTAGCAAAAATTACAAAAACCAACATCTGTTGTTGCTGAGGTATGCAATGAAGCAGGCATTATACACTGCTCCACTGGTAAAAGTATAAATTATGACATCATTCTGGATGGCAGTTGGGCCATCTGTATAAAAAGCCATCAAAATATGTATACCTTTTGACCAGGTAATCTCATGTCTAGATTCTTCTTCTAAGGAAATAATTAGAATTACACAGATTTATGTGCATGGTTGTTCAAACCTAAATGTCTAGTGATAGTAGTGATGGTTACAAAAAGTATGCAAAAACAATTTAAGGAATTTTGTACAATTATTAAGATGTTTTTATTACATATTTTAATAAGATAAAATATGGTATAATGTCAGATGGAAAAAAGGATACAAAATGTTATATATATAATCTAAATTTTGTAAAATTGTACAATTGTACTGTTTTCAAATACAAGGAAATTGAAAGAGTAGAAGAAACTGCATCATAATTTTAACAGCTTTTCTGAATGATGAGATTATGGATGTTTTATATTTAATTTTCTTCTGCATATTTTTAAATATTTTCCAGATTTTCTCTAATCAAGATGTAATACATCTATTACCCAAAAAGCAATACTTGTAAAATAGAAATGGAAAGCACATATATGAATGACGAGGATTCCTTTTTATTTGTTTGGGTCTTTTTCCTTTCCTTTTCCTTTTCCTCTTCCTTTTCTCTTCTTTTCTTTTTTTTTTTTTTTTTTTTTTTTTGACAGGGTCTGGCTCTGTCGCCCAGGTTGGAGTACATTGGTGTGATCTTGGCTCACTGCAACCTCTGCTTCCTGGGTTCAAGCCATCCTTCTACCTCAGCCTCCTGAGTAGCTGGGACTACAGCCACCTGCCACCACACCCTAATTTTTATATTTTTGTTGGTAGATATGGCTAATTTATTGGCTAATTTTTTAATTTTTGTTGGTAGAGCTAGGGTTTCACCATGTTGCCCAGGCTGGTCTCAAACTCCTGGGCTCAAGTGAGCCACCACACTCAACCAGATTCCTTTTTATTGACCCATCTGATATCTGTCTTTCTAGATCACCACTACTAATTAATTGGGTGATATTGAGCAAATCACTTGGTTTTTTTTCAACTATGAAATGATAGCAAGGCAGATTTCCATGTTTCCTTTTAACTCTGATATTCTATGTGTGTATGAACCTAAGATGGAATTTCAAATTAATGAAAATAATTTCACTGGGATAATTTGAATAAGTTTGTTAAAATAAAGAGATGAAACTTTTTTAGTTTAAATGATGACTTTCTAGTCCATCTATAATTTTTATTTATTCTAGTAAATGTTATTTGTTTTCCTTATGTATATTAGATTTTTTCAATTAACAAAATATTTACAGTGAAACCCAAAGAACAATTGCTTTTTCACAGCAAATATTTTTCTAATTAAAAAAGTCACTATTTGTTCCTATCCTTTTAATTATATATTCAGAACACAGAGATTTTAAAAAATAATGCCTGACAAACATTATTATCATTATAAGGAAAGGCTTTAGTTTTTTTAATAACTCTATAATAAATATTATTTATAAACACAGCATGTTTTAGTCTTGCCAGAGACTGGCCATTGGCCAACAGATAGCTCTATTGAGGGAACATTTTATTTCCTGCTGTAGTATCTGAGTGAACAAACCGGTTAACTTAGTAAATTTTTTTTAATGGATTATTATTTGGTCCTGAGTTTAAATCAAGACCTGCAAACACATAAACATCAATCCTTAAAATGTATGCTTCTTGCAGGGATGAAAAAAGAATAGGGGGAAAAAAGACAATTTTGTGTGTAAGAATAAATGTGAAATAAGAATAACTTGTTCACCTCTGGTATTAGAAATGTTGAGTGAAACTTTGATCTGTTGTGCTTTAAATTACTTTGTATATTTGGGTCACAAAAATTTTAAGTGAATAAAACAGTTAAAGTTAACTATTTTAGTGTATGTTCTGCTTTAACTGGTA